GTGCTCTTTACACACTCTCTCATCCATTTCCATAGCTTCAATTGCCATCTGCTTTCAGAAGATTCCAGAATCTCTATCACCAGCCTTGATTTCGCAAACTCCAGTCACATATATTCAGTTACCCCTTTAACATTTGTATTTGGATGTCCTGTGGGCATCTCAAACTCATTATGTCCAAAGCTGAACTCCTCACCTCGGCCTCCCAAACCTGTTCCTTGGGCCCCAAACCTGGGCATTTCCTTGACTTTTCCCCCTTATTCGCACATGCAGTCATTCCCAAGTTCTGATCATTTCAGTTCCTGAAGATCCTTGAAATGATCAGCGCTCCACCCTCCCTGCGGTTACTCTAGTTCAGGCCACCCTCTCCCATTTAGGGGGCGGATCTCCCTGTCTCTGGCTTTTCCTCTGTCGGCCACAGTGCAGCCGGTGTCTTTCTAAAACCCAGCAAATTGGGCTGCTAATAATCCCTTGCTTGAAAGCCTTCAGTGACTCCATGATCTTGCCTCTGCTGATTTGTTTCATGTCTCTCCATATCACATGTCGCAGTGTATTTCCTCTTCTTTTACATTGTGGGATCCGCTGCGCCTGGCACAAGGTAGGTGCGCCATCGATACGTGGAAGATTCACAAGGGCCAAGCCGCCACGAGGCTCTATATCGACTTGATGGCCACAGGCAGCGCGTGGGACTCTGCATCTGCTGCTTGGCTGTGGGAGCGAGAAGACACCTGGCCCTGTGCACTCCTTGCCGCGCTCTCCAATTCTGAGAAGTGACAATACCTTTCTTTCCCCGATTAGGAAAGAGGTGACACACCTTCCTATCAGCTGAGCAGGGTGGGCCAAGACACGGTGAGGCCTCAGCTCCGCAGCTCCACTTCCTGGGGCTCGGCCCGTTCCAGAACAAAAGAGACTCGCGCATGTTCTGCGGCCACGAGACTCGCTCCCGCCGGCCTTAAGGTGTCGCCCTCTGGCCAGAGCGGATGCGCCGGGCGGTGGGGCCGCTCCTGCCGGCTACCTGCGCAAGCGCAGAGGGCTCTTCCGGCGCCTTCCCAGGCGGGGATGCTGCGGCTCCGCAGCGGGCTGAGGCACCTTCGGGCAACACCCAATACTCGGGGCTCCGCTCGGCTTCTTTGCGCCGAGATGCCTAAGAAGGCTGGTGCGACGACCAAGGCCAGTAGCAGGTCCCGTGGCGGCAGAGGGGTTAACCTGTAAAGTTGTGTGGTTGTCATTTTAGGGTAAAAGCCAGAGCAAGGAACCAGAGAGACCACTTCCTCCCTTAGGTCCTGTGGCAGTTGATCCTAAAGGATGCGTCACCATAGCCATCCATGCAAAACCTGGCTCCAAACAAAATGCTGTAACAGGTATACCTGGACACTGGGGTGGGATTCAAGTGTAAGGATAAAGTCCACACTATTTTCATTCCAGATTTGACAGCAGAGGCTGTAAATGTAGCTATTGCAGCACCTCCATCAGAGGGAGAGGCTAATGCTGAGCTCTGTCGGTATCTTTCCAAGGTCCTAGAACTCAGGAAGAGTGATGTGGTTTTGGATAAGGTAGGTCTCGCTCTCTTTTTTTTTTTTTTGAGCAGTAAAGTATGCTTTTTCTCTTTTGGTCCAGGGTGGTAAATCTCGTGAAAAGGTGGTGAAGCTTTTGGCTTCTACAACTCCAGAAGAGATCTTGGAGAAATTAAAAAAGGAAGCCAAAAAAACATAAAAGCAAGAAATGAGGCCGGGCGCAGTGGCTCATGCCTGTAATCCCAGCACTTTGGGAGGCCGTGGTGGGCGGATCACCTGAGGTCAGGAGTTCGAGACCAGCCTGACCAACATGGTGAAACCCCATCTCTACGAAAAATACAAAATTAGCCAGATGTGATGGCGCATGCCTGTAATCCCAGTTACTCAGGAGGCTGAGGCAGGAGAATCACTTGAACCTGGGGGGCGGAGGTTGCAGTAAGCCGAGATCGCGCCGTTGCACTCCAGCCTGGGCAACAAGAGTGAAACTCTCTCCCCCCGAAAAAAAAGAAATAAAAAATACATCCTTGAGAAACTTTTTTATTGCTAATGGTGAAGAGGCTGTTAAATAGAAAAATATACTACATGCACAGAAGAACATGGGGGACATATATATATGTATATATTCGAATAAGACTCCAAAAAGTAGAAATTTAAAAAGTGCTATACATTGCATCAGGTTCTAAAATCCCAAACCCCAAACAGCCTGGAACATGTTACTCTGATTTCATGGCGTTGTAAAATAACAGAGCTGGGAAGAATATTCAAGATGACCTGATTTAACACCTTTCATTCTGTTGGGGGGCCTTTGATTTCCTATATCCAGAAGTTGAGAGACTTACTCAAGATTGTACCATGCAAGCTGGCAACTAGAACCCAAATCCTTGGACTACTTGTTGAATGCAGTTTTTCTAGATTGTAAATTAAAAATCATATCTCCACAACGGTTCTGGAATTCTGGGGATTGCCTTCTAATCCAGTTTACAAGTGACAGAAAACCTGTTATGCTGCTTTGTAGTCTTACCTTAGATTTTTAAATGCTTATTTAAATGTAAAAAAAATTTTTTTTTTACATCTTTTAAAGACTATATTTACCATTTTGTTGAAAAAGTAAAGAAAAATCATGACTTGTAATTAAATGTGAATTATAATTTTTGAGAAGTCACTGAATTTTCATCTTCCTCTAATAACTTAAATAATCAGCAAATTCAGTAGTTTTTATGAATCTCCAAAGATCCTTAAAAGAAGAAAGAGGACTTGGAAGCTATTTTCAGTATTTGTAAAAGCTTGTCAGAAATTACATCTATATTAAAGTTTCAAAAGCTAATAATATATTTTTACATCTTCAGGTCAAGTTATAGTAATTTATTAAAGAAAATAAAATTAATTTCCTTTGCTGATCAGGAGAGCTGATCTGCAGTTGTGCGCTTTGTCCAGCAAGTACATGAGAAAGATGTATTGATGGACCAAATCATTAAAAACAAAATCCACAAGGAAGAACAATAATAAAAATTGCTGATGGTAGCTGGGCTTGGTGGCTCACGCCTGTAATCCCAGCGCTTTGGAAGGTTGAGGCAGGAGGAACACTTGAGCCCAGGAGTTTGAGACCAGCCTGGGCAACGAAGTGAGACCCTGTATCTGTCTCTGTCTCTTTCTTTATAGATAGATAGATATACATAGATAGATTTTATACATAGATATATATATTTATATGTAAGATTATATATAAGACCTCATATATAAGAAGTCCAGGCCGGGTGTGGTGGCTCATGCCTGTAATCCCAGCACTTTGGGAGGTCGAGGCGGGTGGATCACCTGAGGTTAGGAGTTTGAGACCAGCCCGGCCAACATAGTAAAACCCCATCTCTACTAAAAATATAAAAACTAGCCAGGCATGGTGGTGGGTGCCTGTAATCTCAGCTACTCGGGAGGCTGAGGCAGGAGAATTGCTTGAACCCAGGAGACGGAAGTTGCAGTGAGCCCACACGGTGCCACTGCACTCCAGCCTCGGCGACAAGAGTGAGACTCCGTCTCAAAAAGAAAGAAAAAATCCCAGACAGTGAAAGAGAAGCTACTCGTCTAGTACAACTCTTAACTTGTACCAAATAGGTATCAAGGGCAAGAAAAGGTGGCTTATGTGAGATCACAGTGCACATTAATGGCAGAGCTTGGTTTAAGCCCAGCTGCTTTGTCTTCTAAACTGTGCCATATACTGCCTGCAAATGTGCTTCTGTTTTACATGGTCTTAAGAGCTTTTCCCACTCTTTCTCAAGACCATTGCCATGTGTGCTGTAAAGCCGTTTTACTTGTGGATTTTACATGGATCACTGTTAGAATGTCATAAAATGATATCATAAAAGATCAACTTTCCTGGCCGGGCATGGTAGCTCACACCTGTAATCCCAGCACTTTGGGAGGCCAAGGCAGGTGGATCACCTGAGGTCGGGAATTCGAGACCAGCCTGACCAACATGGAGAAACCCCATCTCTACTAAAAATACAAAAAATTAGCTGGGCGTGGTGGCACATGCCTGTAATTGCAGCTACTCGGGAGGCTGAGGTAGGAGAATCGCTTGAACCCGGGAGTTGGAGGTTGCGGTGAGCTGAGATCGTGCCATTGCACTCTAGCCTGGGCAAAAGGAGCGAAACTCCATCTCAAAAAAAAAAAAAAAAAAAAAGGATCAACTTTTGGTCAGGCGTGTTGGCTTACGCCTGTAATTCCAGCGCTTTGGGAGGCCGAGGCAGGCAGATCACGAGGTCAGGAGTTCAAGATCACCCTGGCCAACATGGTGAAACCCCGTCTCTACTAAAAATACAAAAGTTACCTGGGCATAGTGGCAGATGCTTGTAATCCCAGCTACTCGGGAGGCTGAGGCAGGAGAATTGCTTGTGAACCGGGACCCTGGAGGCAGAGGTTGCAGTGAGCCAAGATCGCACAACTGCGAACTGCGCTCCAGCGTGGGCTGCAGAGGCAGACTCCGTCTCAAGAAAAAAAAAAATCAGCTTTCTTTCCTTCCCCTGAATCTTCTGCAGTGCCAGTTTCATCCTCAGGCCCACTTGTTTCATGTAGACAAAAGGCCAACCAGGTTTCATATTCACGTATCAACCCCTGCAGTAGGAGAAAAGGCCACTCCTAGGAGCTCTGGTATTTTCCAGAAGCTTTCAGTCAGCCTTCCCTTGTATCAGCCCAAATCAAGTCACATGAAATTTCTAAGCCAGCCCCTGTGATCAGGGAATGCCATTCTATAACACAAGTTCCCTAAAGCAGTAACTATAGAAGAAAGAATTACCCTAATTGTTTCAGGCCAATTAAGGCCCATCCTAGAGGTGGAAATGGGGTCAGCATACTCAGAAGCAAAGAAGTAGAGAGAGTTGGATACCTGAATAAAATTGGGAAAAGTTACAAAGAGAGGAATGGATGCTGGAGAGGAACCACCAGTTTCTACTACGATAACCTATTTACTTCATTTTAAACGGTGATATTTTAAACGTGGGAACATTTTGCCTAGTGAGTTTTTTTCTTTGAGAAACGTAGCAGTATCTTGTAACAAAGAAGATATGGGGACACTCTGTCATCAAAAACTACTTTGGGGCCGGGCATGGTGGCTCACACCTGTAATCCCAGCACTTTGGGAGGCCAAGGTGGGTGGATCACCTGAGGTCAGGAGTTCAAGACCAGCCTGGCCACCATGGTGAAACCCCACCTCTACTAAAAATTACAAAAATTAGCTGGGCGTGGTGGTACATGACTGTAATCTCAGCTACTTGGGAGGCTGAAGCAGGAGAATTGCTTGAACCCGGGAATCAGAAGCTGCAGTGAGCCGGGATCACACCACTGCACTCCAGCCTGGGTGACAGAGCAAGGCTCTGTCTCAATAACAACAACAAAAAAACAGAAACAAACAAAACAAAACAAACTACTGTTGGAGGTAGGAACTGGCCCAGGGGCTGTATTCCCAGAACACGATTCCCTTTTCCCCACTGCAAACAAGATAGTCTACAGCAGCCTCACAACTTAATTGTCTCACACAGGACTATTCCTACTGTTAAGAGATCACAGCTAAGGCTTGGGCACCTTGACCTGCTGTAGAAGCTCAGTTAATGTACTTTTCATCATCTGGGCCCTGGTATTCCCCTGTAAATACTGAAGTAGACCCAGTGACCTAGTGCCCAAGACACAAAATATTCAGCCTCCGTAACATTTGTCTAATGACATGGTTCTAGCTTTGCTCACTCCCATTAATTTCAAGTGAGTACTGGCTAGGCAGTCTATAGTGACTTGATTACACTGTCTTTCTTGTCCTGTGCTGTCCTGAGAATCCTGGATTTGAAGCAGCCTATGAATAAGGTTTGAAAAATATTTATCCAACTATGCCGACATATGATGTTCTAGCACTGCATCTGTCATCTATCACCCGCACCTTAATAAATGATAATTACTTGTGCAAACATGATGTATTAATCACTTATTAACTTGGTTGCTTACTTGACAGACACTGCTAGGTGGTTTGCCTATGCTGTACTTCGACAGATCCTGGGAAAGAACAGCCTGGCTCATTATGCCCTGGAGGCAGGAGCAGAGATTTCAGACTTCTGATTTCTGTGAGCCATTCCACACTTTCCTCTCGGTTAGGGGAGGGACAGCAATAACCAGAGGATGAAGGTGGAACCTTTGCAGTGCACACCTAGGCCAGTGCAGTGGCTTATGCCTGTAATCCCAGCACTTTGGGAGGCTGAGGCGGGTGGATCACTTGAAGTCAGGAGTTTAAGACCAGCCTGACCAATATGGCGAAACCCTGTTTCTACTACAAATACAAATATTCGCTGGGCATGGCAATGCATGCCTGTAGTCCCAGCTACTTGGGAGGCTGAGGCCTGAGAATTGCTTGAACCCAGGAGGCAGAGGTTGCAGTGAGCCAAGATCATGCCACTGCATTCCAGCCTGGGCGACAGAGATTCCATCTTGAAAAATAAAGTTCCAAATACCTAAATGCTCAAACTTTAGGAGGCAGCTCTCTGGGCTGTGGGCTGTCAGCATCCCCCTCCTAGATTCCAGGGATTTGGTTACATAGTTCTTTAGCTGTAATGCAGAGTATAAATTTTAGAACCCACATGGCCCCAAATTCAAATTGTTTTAATGCATGTAACTAGTGACTAAAAACTTAGAATTTCAATTTACATCCAAGAGGTGGCACCATAACACAACAGCAAAAAGCCACACAAACTGAAACTCGTTTCCTTTTGTAGTGAACAGCACTATTAGGTAGTCTGCAGTGCCTGACTACGGGCTCACATGCTGTGATCCTTCTCGTTTTCTCAGAGCCATTCCTTAAGCTTAGTCCCCTTGTATCTTAAATTTAGCTCAGGTCGGAGTGTTGTTAACTTGGGGCCAGCTGGGTTCGTGAGAGTCTCAGCCCATTGCCATGGTGGAGTCAGCATGGTCTTGAGTTCCTTCCTTAACTCTGCAGGTTTCAGAAATCCACGTAGCCAGTGTTTCTGAAAATGGATCTAGGCTGGGCAATTGGCAAGGAGCTAATTTCTTATCAAGATGCCAGCTTATTAACTTGAGTGAAGAACACAACTGCCAAATAGACTGTATAGTGGGATCTGCTAGTGAGAACATTCTGTCCCTTTGGGAAATCTCTTTAAGAGAATCATCATTTGAAGGCTGCTTGGAGAGCCTGGAATCAGAGCCAGGGAAATTAGGGGCCAGGGTAAGGGAGCTATGACCATCTATAGCTCCCATTTCTGCTGCAGGGATGGACCTATGGTATCAGCCAGCCACAGAAGGTCTTTTGGGACAACACTGGAGATAATGATCCTTCATAGTACAGGAACTCCCTTTTTCTAGGTTGCAGGAAGACCACCTATTTCTACCCACATAGGCATTCCTCAGACAATCCTCATAATTTAGTTATTAAGGGTTTTTGCATTTTATAATCCTGTCTGCCTCAGGGTCCATCGGTCCCCTAGATAGAGTTTGGGGAGGGAAGAATCCCCAAACTTTGCAGCCACAAGTTACGTACTCCCTGGTCATTTCTACAGAAAACTAATCTGTGATGTGTTTTTACTATCGCAGTGACGTTCAAACTGTTTCAAAGCCTTAGGTTTCCCCAGAGATGCCTAGGGGGATTGGGGCACTGTGGACAATAAGGGAGTGAGTCAAGTCAACAGAAATGCTAGCTAGCCTTTAGTTCTCTTCTACAGCCGTACTGGGTGGCATGTACACGTGATAGCTGCTCACACCACATGTGGCTATTGAGCACTTGAAATGTGGCTAACATAATTTAAAAGTAAAAGGTAAGGCTGGCCATGTTGGCTCACGCTTGTAATCCCAGCACTTTGGGAAGCTGAGGTAGGAGGATAGTTTGTGGCCAGGAGTTTGAGACCAGCTTGGGCGACGTGGTAAGACCCCATTTCTCCAAAAAAAATTAAAAAAATTAACTAGGCATGGTGGTGTGTGCCTGTAGTCTCAGCTACTTGCGAGGCTGAGGCAGGAGGATCACTTGAGCTCAGGAGTTCGACGTAGTGAGCCATGATTGCGCCACTGCACTCCAGCTTGGGTGAGAGGGCAAGACGCTGTCTCAAATAAATAAAAATGAGCCCCCTCCCCCTCCCCCTCCCCCTCTCCCTCACCCTCTCCCTCTCCCCACGGTCTCCCTCTGATGCCAAGCCAAAGCTGGACTGTACTGCTGCCATCTCGGCTCACTGCAACCTCCCTGCCTGATTCTCCTGCCTCAGCCTGCCCAGTGCCTGTGATTGCAGGCGCGCGCCGCCACGCCTGACTGGTTTTGGTGGAGACGGGGTTTCGCTGTGTTGGCCGGGCCGGTCTCCAGCCCCTAACCACGAGTGATCCGCCAACCTCGGCCTCCCGAGGTGCCGGGATTGCAGACGGAGTCTCGTTCACTCAGTGCTCAATGGTGCCCAGGCTGGAGTGCAGTGGCGTGATCTCGGCTCACTACAACCTACACCTCCCAGCCGCCTGCCTTGGCCTCCCAAAGTGCCGAGATTGCAGCCTCTGCCCGGCCGCCACCCCGTCTGGGAAGTGAGGAGTGTCTCTGCCTGGCCGCCCATCGTCTGGGATGTGAGGAGCCCCTCTGCCTGGCTGCCCAGTCTGGAAAGTGAGGAGCGTCTCCGCCCGGCCGCCATCCCATCTAGGAAGTGAGGAGCGCCTCTTCCCAGCCGCCATCACATCTAGGAAGTGAGGAGCGTCTCTGCCCGGCCGCCCATCATCTGAGATGTGGGGAGCGCCTCTGCCCCGCCGCCCCATCTGGGATGTGAGGAGCGCCTCTGCCCGGCCGAGACCCCGTCTGGGAGGTGAGGAGCGTCTCTGCCCGGCCGCCCCGTCTGAGAAGTGAGGAGACCCTCTGCCTGGCAACCACCCCGTCTGAGAAGTGAGGAGCCCCTCCGCCCGGCAGCTGCCCCATCTGAGAAGTGAGGAGCCTCTCCGCCCGGCAGCCACCCCATCTGGGAAGTGAGGAGCGTCTCCGCCCGGCAGCCACCCCGTCCGGGAGGGAGGTGGGGGGGGGTCAGTCCCCCGCCCGGCCAGCCACCCCATCCGGGAGGGAGGTGGGGGGGTCAGCCCCCCGCCTGGCCAGCCGTGCCGTCCGGGAGGGAGGTGGGGGGTCAGCCCCCCGCCCGGCCAGCCGCCCCGTCCGGGAGGTGAGGGGCGCCTCTGCCCGGCCGCCCCTACTGGGAAGTGAGGAGCCCCTCAGCCCGGCCAGCCACCCCGTCCGGGAGGGAGATGGGGGGTCAGCCGCCCCGTCCGGGAGGGAGGTGGGGGGGTCAGCCCCCCGCCTGGCCAGCCGCCCCGTCCGGGAGGGAGGTGGGGGGGTCAGCCCTCCGCCCGGCCAGCCGCCCCGTCTGGGAGGTGAGGGGCGCCTCTGCCCGGCCGCCCCTACTGGGAAGTGAGGAGCCCCTCTGCCCGGCCAGCCGCCCCGTCCGGGAGGGAGGTGGGGGGGGGTCAGCCCCCCTGCCCTGCCAGCCGCCCCGTCTGGGAGGTGAGGGGCGCCTCTGCCCGGCCGCCCCTACTGGGAAGTGAGGAGCCCCTCTGCCCGGCCACCACCCCGTCTGGGAGGTGTGCCCAACAGCTCATTGAGAACGGGCCAGGATGACAATGGCGGCTTTGTGGAATAGAAAGGCGGGAAAGGTGGGGAAAAGATTGAGAGATCGGATGGTTGCTGTGTCTGTGTGGAAAGAAGTAGACATGGGAGACTTTTCATTTTGTTCTGCACTAAGAAAAATTCCTCTGCCTTGGGATCCTGTTGATCTGTGACCTTGCCCCCAACCCTGTGCTCTCTGAAACATGCGCTGTGTCCACTCAGGGTTAAATGGATTAAGGGCGGTGCAAGATGTGCTTTGTTAAACAGATGCTTGAAGGCAGCATGCTCGTTAAGAGTCATCACCACTCCCTAATCTCAAGTAATCAGGGACACAAACACTGCGGAAGGCCGCAGGGTCCTCTGCCTAGGAAAACCAGAGACCTTTGTTCACTTGTTTATCTGCTGACCTTCCCTGCCAAATCCCCCTCTGTGAGAAACACCCAAGAATTATCAATAAAAAAATAAATTAAAAAAAAATAAAAATAAATAAATAAAAATGAAAAACAAAAGCATAATAGAAATAAAGACCATGTTGGAAACAGTGCAACAGAGAAGAGGCTGAAAACGGTATGAAATTTAGAAGGCAAGATAGAGAACAGTGAATAAAGACAGGAAAATAACAGCTATAGAAGTCAGTTAAAAATAATAATAATAATTATTATTATTATTATTATTATTTGAGACGAAGTTTCGCTCTTGTTGCCTAGGCTGGAGTGCAGTGGTTCAATCTTGGCTCACTGCAACCTCCGCCTCCCAGGTTCAAGCGATTCTCCTGCCTCAGCCTTCCAAGTAGCTGGGATTACAGGCCTGAGCCACCATGCCTGGCTAAATTTTTTTCTTGTTGTTGTATTTTTAGTAGAGACGGGGTTTCACCATGTTGGCCAGGCTGGTCTCAGACTCCTGACCTCAGGCGATCCATCCGCCTTGGCCTCCCAAATTACTGGGATTACAGGCGTGAACCACTGCATCCAGCCAAAATTATTCATTTTTGTATTGTTTCACTTTTTATATTTTTTATTTTATTTTATTATTTTATTTTATTTTAATTTTATTTTGAGACGGAGTCTCACTCTGTCACCCAGGCTGGAGTGCAGTGTCGCAGTCTCGGCCTACTGCAAGTTCTGCGTCCTGGGTTCACGCCATTCTCCTGCCTCAGCCTCCTGAGTAGCTGGGACTGCAGGTGCCCGCCACCACGCCCGGCTAATTTCTTTTTGTATTTTTAGTAGAGACGGGGTTTCACCGTGTTAGCCAGAATGGTCTCGATCTCCTGACCTCGTGATCCGCCTGCCTCGGCCTCCCAAAGTACTGGGATTACAGGCGTGAGCCACCGCGCCAGCTTTATTATTTTGTAAACACACAAGTTGAGGAAATTTTAAAATGAGAAAAATACACACACAAACAACAAAGCTCTAGCCATTAGCAATTAGAACAGCTTTATTTACCTAATTCAGACAAAGAGACTGGAGATTCTTTAGGGAGTTAAAGGCACGAGCAGTGGAAAAAAACCATGAGATCATCATCACATCATCCCCTGAAGCTGTCTCAGGAGGAGTCACTGAAACCCAGAGAAAATCTAACTGGTAATTAATACATAGGGCTCTCGTGTCCCTGAGGGAAAGGAGTGAAAACACCAACTGAATTAGCCCATACATGGGGCTGTCTGTGCCCTTTAGGGAGAGGAGTGAAAACAACTGAAATCAGCCCATCAGCCCATGAAGACACTGGTGAAAATTATGCGACTTGTCCTTCTTGCACCTAAGCAGCCCACAGATAACTCACTCTTATATACGAACCTGACTGACTGGGTAGCCATTATGTGCCTAGCTTAGTGCTGCATGCTTTATGCTCTCTCTTAATCCTGCAATGGGGCAGTCGAATCACATATTAGCTGTTTTTGTTGCCTGTTTGTTTTTGAGACGGAGTCTCGCTCGGTCACCCAGGCTGGAGTGCAGTGGTGCAATCTTGGCTCACTGCAACCTCCGCCTCCTGGGTTCAAGCGATTCTCCTGCCTCAGCCTCCGGAGTAGCTGGGATTACAGTCATGTACCACCACACCCAGCTAATTTTTGTATTTTTAGTAGAGATGGGGTTTTGCCATGTTGGCCAGGCTGGTCTGGAACTCCTGACCTCAGGTGATCCTTCCACCTTGGCCTCCCAAAGTGATGGGATTACAGGCGTGAGCCACCGTGCCTGGCCAGCTGTTCTGACTGAAGACTTGTCTTCTTCGTTAACCTGCTCCTCCTGTTTCATCCTGCAAATGTTTAAATCTGAGGGGTATTATCCACAGCTCATCTCCACTTTTCTAATCTGACAGCACTGATAATTGAATTCCTCAGAAGCAAGATGTTTCTCTGGCACCCAGAGGCCTCAGCAGTGTCACGACAGCTGAAGTGTCACTTATTCCTCATCCTGGGCACACCATGATGGAGTGCAGCCCCACTGATTGGGACCCATGCAGCCAGCCTGGCCCAGGGCCACTCTCTCTCCCAGAATGTGCACAAGTCAAGGGATCTCTACTTCCATCCTTATTTTCCTCAAAAGCTGGTGCCAGCAGTAATCAACCAGACTTCTAGAAAAGAGGAGATAATCTGCTCTCAAGGCTGCTGTGGGCTCCAGTGTTGTAATCTACTACTTGAATCTAGTTGTTTATTTCATTCTATAATAATTTAATACAGCAGATGTCAGGAGAAATCTTTGTTTAGATATTATGTCATATCTGGATATATCTGAATCCTGAATGATTAATCTAAATATTAACAATATTCACTTCTGCCAATGTCAAGAGTATTTTCTGCTACTGGGCTTAAATCAATTTTAAAATTTGAGAGTTTTAAAAGCATATCTTTCTGTGTTCATAAATAAACAGAACGAAGATTCTTTGAGTACCTTATATAATTTTTCACACAGAATTAAC